TGGAGGCCAGGCCTGAAGATTCAAGGGGTTGACACCCTCTAGGAGCAAGCCTCAAGTCAACCCATGACTGACAGTAGGTGGGATATAAATACCTCAGCTCCCTCACCCCTCGGTTGGAATAACTGAAGAGTATGTTCCATGCCGCTCCCCAGTCATCCCTGGGGAGGTTAAGTTCCACTTTCTCACCATGTAACTTATTTGAAGACACACCCAGTATTGGCTCTTTGCCTTTCCTGATTCACTTTCTCCTCCCCCAGCTGGTGCTTTCTGGGGCCACCTTCTTGATAAACTACTTTTGCTAGAATCCTTGTCTGAGGGTCTGCCCTTGTGAGACCCTAAGATGTTACCAGAGAGAGTTAGGAAGCTGGGAATGGGGTGGAAGTGTTGCTGTATAATCGTCAGACAGAGTTGAGATCTGAAGGAAAATAAGATGGTTAAAGCTCTTGACTCTGGAATCAGAGGGTCCTGGGTTCAAATCTCAAGTCTGAGAGATCTTGGACAAGTTATAACTCCTCTGCAAGTCTCAGTTTCCATTTTGTTGGTGAATAGAGGGAGGGAGGGGAATTCCTACTTTACAAGGTTAACATGATAATGAAATTACACTTTGTTGCCAATGTGCCTAGCACACTGCCTGGTACATGATGGTTGTGATGGCTGTCTTTATACGGGAGACTGGGAAGAGACCCTAAAGGCTGAGATTTGCTTCACTGGAGGCAGGAAGCGGAAGCTCCTTTATTGGGTGCAATGAAAGAAGGTGTTGAGAGATGGGAGATAGATGTTGATGGGAAAGAAAAAGGGAGAGACCATGGGAAGGAGAGAGAGAGAGAATGATATACATTAGGCAGATTAACTTCTCTTTATTGTGAAGAAAGGGGGAAATTAGGATTTTCTAGGCTGTCTTTTAGTTGCAGCAAGTCAGCAAAAAGGGCTATGATGACCAGGCAGCATTGAGCAACTCTGACTCCGCCTTCCCCTCTTCGCACACCTTCTGGTTACTGAAAACCCAGCGTTAGTAGAAAAGTTTCTTTTCTTTGAATGACAGAACTACAGCATAATGCGTGGCTTCAACCTGCTCCTCTTCTGGGGTGAGTGTGAGGCTGAATGGGGGGCTAGGGGAGTTCATGGTGTTTTTCTTTTCTTTCTTCACAGGATGTTGTGTTATGCACAGCTGGGAAGGGCACATAAGACCCACACGGAAACCAAACACAAAGGGTAAGTTGGCCAGAGAGAATGCAGATGCCTGACTTGTCTAAACTTTTCTTTATACACTGCCTAGGTAATAACTGTAGAGACAGTACCTTGTGCCCAGCTTATGCCACCTGCACCAATACAGTGGACAGTTACTATTGCGCTTGCAAACAAGGCTTCCTGTCCAGCAATGGGCAAAATCACTTCAAGGATCCAGGAGTGCGATGCAAAGGTGAGTTCATGTCCCCTCAAACCATCCAGCATAAGTAAATTTGTAACTCCAATTCTCTGTCTAGATATTGATGAATGTTCTCAAAGCCCCCAGCCCTGTGGTCCTAACTCATCCTGCAAAAACCTGTCAGGGAGGTACAAGTGCAGCTGTTTAGATGGTTTCTCTTCTCCCACTGGAAATGACTGGGTCCCAGGAAAGCCGGGCAATTTCTCCTGTACTGGTAATGCTCTCAGGTTCCCAGGGATGGGTCTTTTATCTGCTCACCCTCTTCCACTGCTTCTCAGATATCAATGAGTGCCTCACCAGCAGCGTCTGCCCTGAGCATTCTGACTGTGTCAACTCCATGGGAAGCTACAGTTGCAGCTGTCAAGTTGGATTCATCTCTAGAAACTCCACCTGTGAAGGTATCCATGACCATCTCTTTATTATTTACCTAAAGTGAATTTGTAACTCCAATTCTCTGTCTAGATATTGATGAATGTTCTCAAAGCCCCCAGCCCTGTGGTCCTAATTCATCCTGCAAAAACATGTCAGGGAGGTACAAGTGCAGCTGTTTAGATGGTTTCTCTTCTCCCACTGGAAATGACTGGATCCCAGGAAAGCCGGGCAATTTCTCCTGTACTGGTGATGCCCTCAGGTTCCCAGGGATGGGTCTTTTATCTGCTCACCCTCTTTCACTGCTTTGCAAATATCAGTGAGTCCCTCACCAGCAGCGTCTGCCCTGAGCATTCTGACTGTGTCAACTCCATGGGAAGCTACAATTGCAGCTGTCAAGTTGGATTCATCTCTAGAAACTCTATCTCTTTATTATTTACCTGCTTAATTAATTAAGCTCATTTACCTTGACCTGGGTTTTCTCTTCCACTCTTCAGACGTGGATGAATGTGCAGATCCAAGAGCTTGCCCAGAGCATGCAACTTGTAATAACACTGTTGGAAACTACTCTTGTTTCTGCAACCCAGGATTTGAATCCAGCAGTGGCCACTTGAGTTTCCAGGGTCTCAAAGCATCGTGTGAAGGTAGGTGGGGGTGTCTTCTGAGAAGTCAGGTCACTTGGCTCCACACCCATTCTGTACCCCACAGATATTGATGAATGCACTGAAATGTGCCCCATCAATTCAACATGCACCAACACTCCTGGGAGCTACTTTTGCACCTGCCACCCTGGCTTTGCACCAAGCAATGGACAGTTGAATTTCACAGACCAAGGAGTGGAATGTAGAGGTGAGCAGAGAGTTTGATGGACAATCCAGAAATGGGTTTCTTGATATTCTCCAGTTCTTTGCAGATATTGATGAGTGCCGCCAAGATCCATCAACCTGTGGTCCTAATTCTATCTGCACCAATGCCCTGGGCTCCTACAGCTGTGGCTGCATTGCAGGCTTTCATCCCAATCCAGAAGGCTCCCAGAAAGATGGCAACTTCAGCTGCCAAAGTAATAATCTCTTTGTATGTCTTGGCAATGGAGTTTGGTTTGGTTGCTGTTGTTTTCTTCCTAGGGGTTCTCTTCAAATGTAAGGAAGATGTGATACCCGATAATAAGCAGATCCAGCAATGCCAAGAGGGAACCGCAGTGAAACCTGCATATGCAAGTATTTTTTAAGGTTCCTAGTTTTTGAGAAATGCTCTTTTTTTTTTTTTCTGGGACGCAGGTCTCCTTTTGTGCACAAATAAATAACATCTTCAGCGTTCTGGACAAAGTGTGTGAAAATAAAACGACCGTAGTTTCTCTGAAGGTAACGATTGGGTCTTTTAAATTGTGTTTTGAGAGAGAATGAACAAACACATCTTTCCTTGCAGAATACAACTGAGAGCTTTGTCCCTGTGCTTAAACAAATATCCACGTGGACTAAATTCACCAAGGAAGAGACGTCCTCCCTGGCCACAGTCTTCCTGGAGAGTGTGGAAAGCATGACACTGGCATCTTTTTGGAAACCCTCAGCAAATATCACTCCGGCTGTTCGGACGGAATACTTAGGTAGGAGACACCCTTTGTGGCAAGGTTACACCACCTCATACGAACTCTCCCTTTCTCTTTTTAGACATTGAGAGCAAAGTTATCAACAAAGAATGCAGTGAAGAGAATGTGACGTTGGACTTGGTAGCCAAGGGGGATAAGATGAAGATCGGGTGTTCCACAATTGAGGAATCTGAATCCACAGGTACAGGTCCTCTCCTGAGAATGCAGGTTATGCCTTCCTTTTTTTCATTTGGGGAAACCTGCAGAGACCACTGGTGTGGCTTTTGTCTCCTTTGTGGGCATGGAATCGGTTTTAAATGAGCGCTTCTTCAAAGACCACCAGGCTCCCTTGACCACCTCTGAGATCAAGCTGAAGATGAATTCTCGAGTCGTTGGGGGCATAATGACTGGAGAGAAGAAAGACGGCTTCTCAGATCCAATCATCTACACTCTGGAGAACATTCAGGTTTGTGAAGAGGTCTCTACTGAGATTCTTGTCCTTTGTTTTTTTGTTTTTTTGTTTTTTTTAGCCAAAGCAGAAGTTTGAGAGGCCCATCTGTGTTTCCTGGAGCACTGATGTGAAGGGTGGAAGATGGACATCCTTTGGCTGTGTGATCCTGGAAGCTTCTGAGACATATACCATCTGCAGCTGTAATCAGATGGCAAATCTTGCCGTTATCATGGCGTCTGGGGAGCTCACGGTCAGTACTGATGATTTGTTCCCTGAGGCAGACTCAGGCCAACTCTGAAATTCCTTCCTGACAGATGGACTTTTCCTTGTACATCATTAGCCATGTAGGCATTATCATCTCCTTGGTGTGCCTCGTCTTGGCCATCGCCACCTTTCTGCTGTGTCGCTCCATCCGAAATCACAACACCTACCTCCACCTGCACCTCTGCGTGTGTCTCCTCTTGGCGAAGACTCTCTTCCTCGCCGGTATACACAAGACTGACAACAAGGTCTACATCGCTCGGGCTGTGTCCCCACCAAGAGGATTCTGATGCGCATGCTTCTCCCCTCCAGATGGGCTGCGCCATCATCGCGGGCTTCCTGCACTACCTTTTCCTTGCCTGCTTCTTCTGGATGCTGGTGGAGGCTGTGATACTGTTCTTGATGGTCAGAAACCTGAAGGTGGTGAATTACTTCAGCTCTCGCAACATCAAGATGCTGCACATCTGTGCCTTTGGTTATGGGCTGCCGATGCTGGTGGTGGTGATCTCTGCCAGTGTGCAGCCACAGGGCTATGGAATGCATAATCGGTGAGTGACATCCTCTCTCTTCCTGAAGACCCCAAGCGCTGACTCCTCCTATTTCTCTCCACAGCTGCTGGCTGAATACAGAGACAGGGTTCATCTGGAGTTTCTTGGGGCCAGTTTGCACAGTTATAGTGGTAAGCAAATACTACAACAGCCTGGCGAAGTGCAGTCTCTCCATCCTTCTGCTTGACTTTGCAGATCAACTCCCTTCTCCTGACCTGGACCTTGTGGATCCTGAGGCAGAGGCTTTCCAGTGTTAATGCCGAAGTCTCAACGCTAAAAGACACCAGGTAAAGCCCTCTTTCACCTCCCCCCCTCTTTTAGAGCCTTACATGCTGTACATCTTCTCCCCAGGTTACTGACCTTCAAGGCCTTTGCCCAGCTCTTCATCCTGGGCTGCTCCTGGGTGCTGGGCATTTTTCAGATTGGACCTGTGGCAGGTGTCATGGCTTACCTGTTCACCATCATCAACAGCCTGCAGGGGGCCTTCATCTTCCTCATCCACTGTCTGCTCAACGGCCAGGTGTGTAGCTGCTGCCCTCCCCATCCCCCTCCCCTGCATCTGGATGATGTGTCTCCTTCTCCAGGTACGAGAAGAATACAAGAGGTGGATCACTGGGAAGACGAAGCCCAGCTCCCAGTCCCAGACCTCAAGGATCTTGCTGTCCTCCATGCCATCCGCTTCCAAGACGGTGAGAGACTGCATGCTCCCTGCAGGTGCTGGAGACTCTGAGGAAATTCTTTTCTCTCTCACAGGGTTAAAGTCCTTTCTTGCTTTCAAATATGCTATGGAGCCACAGTTGAGGACAGTAGTTTCCTGCAGGAGCCTACCCTGAAATCTCTTCTCAGCTTAACATGGAAATGAGGATCCCACCAGCCCCAGAACCCTCTGGGGAAGAATGTTGGGGGCGGTCTTCCTGTGGTTGTATGCACTGATGAGAAATCAGGCGTTTCTGCTCCAAACGACCATTTTATCTTCGTGCTCTGCAACTTCTTCAATTCCAGAGTTTCTGAGAACAGACCCAAATTCAATGGCATGACCAAGAACACCTGGCTACCATTTTGTTTTCTCCTGCCCTTGTTGGTGCATGGTTCTAAGCATGCCCCTCCAGAGCCTATCATACGCCTGATACAGAGAACCTCTCAATAAATGATTTGTCGCCTGTCTGACTGATTTACCCTAGGATAAAGACTCTTTGTGATTTTAAAGAAATG